CAGAGCGAGACTCTGTATCAAAAAAAAAAAAAAAAGAACTTTTAAAAGTAGCCAGACACTGTGGTATGCGCGCCTCTCAGATACTCGAGAGGCTGAGGCGTAAGGATTCCCTGAGTTCCAGACGGAGCTATGATATCAGCACTGCACTCCAGCCAGACAAGCAACACTCCAGCGACAAGGCCAGACCCTATCTCCAAACAAAACAAAACAAACAGATAAGACATTGAGAAACTCTCTCAGAGATTCCTCCACAGGTCCCTGCTCCCAGTTGGTAGTTCTGAAAGAAGGAAGTTGGTAAACCATTATGTGTGTGGTCTTGGAACGAAGAACACTTGGTCAAAGGGCTATTTGGGGCTCAGGAGCACTCCTACCACAACAGGCATGCCCAACTCTCCTCCAAAGGAGGGGGTCAGGCAGAGACCGAAAGCAGCAATAAACTTGGACGAAAAAGGTACCTCGACTCACCTGGGCCTCGGGCGTCGGGGGCATGGACGCCATTTGGCGGGTGGGGAATGCCTTCTTCAAGACGCCACAGGGACTTCGTGACAAAGCTGCGGGGGGAGAGAACAGTTCTTAAAGGGACCAATTCCGCTGCCAAGTTCCTCCACTACCCCTAGCCTCCCTCGATTCCCTCCGAACCCCCCCTTAAAAACCTACGCCGACTGCTCCTCCTCTTGGCCCGGCCTCGAAAGGGGCCCACTTACCGCTCCGCGGTTAATAACAGGCCTCGCGCTCCCTGACAGGAGCTGCAGAAAGCGACGCCCGACCGAGACGCGACGAAGAACGCCACGGCCACTGCAAAACTCCCACGCTCTCATGCTCCTTTACGCAGGAGCTGCGGGAAAAGCCGCCGGAAGCGACCCGCCCTCAGCCCTCTCCGCCATCCTGCCCTTTGATTGGTCGAAGTTCTCCCGAAGGGGAAGTCCTTCTTTTGTGTTGACCAATTGAACACCTTAACCGAGGACCTGTAGCCACTGGGCAGCTGCGAGAGGTAGTTTTCCTCCTTTTCTCTAAGCAACCATTTCCGCTTCCGCTGGCGGGGTCTCCTCCGTGAGCTCCGGGCCTGTTTGCCTGCTGAAGTAGAGTCTTAGGGTGACCCCAGGGGGACGTAATGTTTCCGAGAAGAAGGACAGAAAGAAGACTGGGAGACACCGGAACTCGAAAGAAAATCGGTAACAAAATGTGGGTTCGGCCAACAGTGCCCTGTAGGCCTGAAGTGATGGCCTTGTGTCTTTCTCCCCTGCAGCATACAGAAAGGCTGTACCTGGAGGAAGGAAGTGCGGAGCCAGCCTGAGTTGGGAGAAGAGCTCCAGAGAGTGAGTCAAAGCGCTCTGTGTCCTGCTATTAAAGGTGACGCGTCCCCCCCACCCTTCCCCACAGGTGTGAATGACAGAGGTGGTGCCATCCAGCGCGCTCAGCGAGGTCAGCCTGCGCCTCCTCTGCCACGATGACATAGACACTGTGAAGCACCTGTGTGGCGACTGGTTCCCCATCGAGTAAGTGGAGCGGATTGCAGGGTTGGGGAGAGGCAGGTTCACCTGAGTATGTTCTGTTTCTCAGGTACCCAGACTCATGGTATCGTGATATCACATCCAACAAGAAGTTCTTTTCCCTTGCTGCAACCTACAGAGGTGCCATTGTGGGAATGATAGTAGCTGAAATTAAGAACAGGACCAAAATACATAAAGAGGTACGTACGTGTGTGCAGTGAGGACTTGGCAGGAGCCTGACTTTCTCTCTGACTCTTCCTCTAGGATGGAGATATTCTAGCATCCAACTTCTCTGTTGACACACAAGTCGCGTACATCCTAAGTCTGGGCGTCGTGAAAGAGTTCAGGAAGCACGGCATAGGTAAGGGCAGCCGGGCCCGCGGCTTGGCGCCCTGCCTGCATTACCTTTACCTCTTCTCCCCAAGGTTCCCTCTTACTTGAAAGTTTAAAGGATCACATATCAACCACCGCCCAGGACCACTGCAAAGCCATTTACCTGCATGTCCTCACCACCAACAACACAGCAATAAACTTCTATGAAAACAGAGACTTCAAGCAGCACCACTATCTCCCCTATTACTACTCCATTCGAGGGGTCCTCAAAGATGGCTTCACCTATGTCCTCTACATCAACGGCGGCCACCCTCCCTGGACGATTTTATATCCTTAACTTCTGGGGGAGAGGGACTGTGGCAAGTCGGAATCTTCCTTAACAGAGCCCCACGGACTACATCCAGCACCTGGGCTCTGCACTAGCCAGCCTGAGCCCCTGCTCCATTCCGCACAGAGTCTACCGCCAGGCCCACAGCCTGCTCTGCAGCTTCCTGCCATGGTCGGGCATCTCTTCCAAGAGTGGCATCGAGTACAGCCGGACCATGTGATGTCGGCTGGGCAGCCGCCACCAGGCCCCACCCTTCGGCCGCCCGCAGAGCCCGCCTTCCTGTCCATCTGACCCCTTCTGTTTTCTGCAAGGAGCTGCCAGCCATCTAACTGGGCTCGTCGGCCTGCCCCAGCTGCAGGCCCGGTGCTACACGGGCTCGGGAACAGAACATCGTGGGCATGCGCAGAGCATGCCCATCCGTGGCAGGTACGCCACAGCAGACACAAAGGTATGGGAGCTTCACCCTGCCCTGCTCTTCTCTTTCCCACAGGCTCTTCAGCTCCCCTCCCTGCTTCTGGAAACCTCTGCCTGCTGCCCTGGCCCTGCCCCCCTGCGCATGCACCGTCCCCAGGGCTGACCCAGTGTGGCTGCATTCACTGGGAGGGGCCTGCCCTCACTGGGCCTCTCCCACTCCGCTGCCTGTTCTTGCAGCTCCTTCCTGGAAAGCTGGAGGGGACTTTCTCCTGCAAGGGAGGAACGCAAGTATTATGGACACACTTGACCGTAAAGGCACAGGAGCCTCGGAACAAGGGGGCGCAATAAAGGGAATGGCCCGTCCCCTTCCAGAACCAGCCCAAAGAAGCCTGGGGGGTGAGGAGTGGCCCCCACTCCTCCATGAGGGGCTGATGAGGGGTGGGCAGCCTGGGGGAGGCTTTCCTCGCAAGCACAGAGCTCTGAGGCTCAGCCCCCTGGCACAGGCGGTCACGCATCAGGACGGTTCCTACTCCTCAGCACCTTCCGTGCAGTTACCAGTGCCCTGGGAGGTCACACTGCCCGTCGGACCTTGGCATGCTCCATTCAGCTGACCTGCTGAGGACAGGCATCGCCGAGACTCCTTGGGTCCTCCCCGCCCTCCCTCATGCTGCCACAAGCTGCTGCTCCAAGGCCTGGCCACATGCAGACAGGAGGAAGCTGAGCTCGACATTAGGCCTCAAGGCTGCCATCTGTCTTGTAGGGCCTGGCCTTGTGGGCAGGGGGCAGTCCTGTGCCTTGTGGGCCCTCAGCCTCTGAGGGCAGAGATGCTGTCAGTGCCGCAGGTGCATCACATACTTCTAGCATCCTCTCCACCCTGCATTCCAAATGCTGCTTGCTGCCTGCCCTGCCCTCCGATGCAGGGGTGGGGTGGGGGGCGGAGTCCCGCCCAGCATAGCTGCAGTGTCACAAAGCCATGGCAGAGGGTCCTAGCGGCGCCACCCTGCCCCAGCCTGAGGAGGAGGGAGAGGGAGGAACAACCCTGGGCAGACGGGGCCTCAGGGACCTGTGTCCTTCCGCCTCCAGAGCTGCCCAGCCACGGGCTCTCAGGGTGCTGGGGCAGCCCCAGGTCCCCTCTTGAACTCAGCTGGGGCCAGGGGCCCTCAGAATGAAGGCAGGCACCAGGCAGGAGCAGCATCCCCCTCCTTGACGGTGCTGGCAGGAGGGCCGCGCCATGCTGACTGCTTGAACCTCTGCTGACCTGACAGTGCTGGCGGGAGGGCCGCACCATGCTGACTGCCTGAATCTCTGCTGAGGCTGCCTGCCTGCCGGGCCCAGCTCAGCGCCCTCTCCACTGCGAATCAGTGGCGATCATGTGATTTCTATTTCTGCCCCACAGGGTAAGGGACGAGTCTTCTGGAAGGCTCTGCCATGGACATTTGTCCTCGGGCTCAGAGGCCCCACCCTGCCCCACACCTGCCCCTGATCACTGCAGTGTCCAGCCCAGTGTTGAACAGATTGTAGCGTTCTGTCTCATTACGAGCAAATAAATAGACTTTCATTGGAGTTCGTCACATCCTGTTTCCCGCACCCGCCTG